TTTAGATTTCAACACTTTTATTTTTAGTTTTTAGAGACGGGGCCTTGCTCTGTTGCCCAGGCTAGAGTACGATGTAGTGATCACGGCTCACTGCAGTCTTGAACTCACTGGCTCAAGCAAGCCTCCCACCTCAGCTTCCCAAGTAGCTGGGACAGGCGTGTGCCACTGTGCCTGGCTAGGTTTTGTATTTTTTGTAGAGATGGGGTCTTGCTATGTTGCCTAGGCTGATCTCAAACTCCTGGGCTCAAGAAATCCTCCCACCTTGGCCTCCCAAAGTACTGAGATCACGGTGTGAGCCACCATGCCTGACCACTTTCAACACTTATATTGTTGGGGTGAAACTGAAACATATGAGGATTTGTTCAAAGTACATGTAGAGAAGGCAAAATTCCACACTGATTCTTCCTGCCTTGGACTGGATGTGTTGTGCAGAGTGAGGGTGGAAAATGAGCCAGTGGTCCTGAACTAATAAAATAAGTCTCCCTGGGGGACAGGTATTTGGCTTCCCATTCCACAGGATGGGGTAGATGTGGCTTATGGAACCAGGATTATTCACAAAGAGGTTGTTCTCCTGTATGTAAAGGCTGGAAGAGCCGTGTACTTGGATGTGTCTGCATGGGGGAGGGCACAGGCTGGGCTGGTGCGCCTGGGAGGTGGGGGAGGTGGGGAAAGAGGCTGTCTAGCAGGAGCTGAACATTTGACATTGTGGGACACTTTGCAGAGGAGGCTAACATGGTTTCGAGGAGATACTTAGGAGCTGGTCACAATGGGTGAGTCGTAAAGAGAATGTTGGAGCTGGGGGATCCTGGAGAAAGATGATAAGATGGTTGATTCACAGAACCCAGGCTGGACGGGACTTGTGGCGAGCAGTCCAGCACAGCCTCACAGTGCAGAGCATGAGCTTTGGAGCCTGCCCCCACCCTAGCTTTGTGACCTTAAGTGAGCTACATAGCTTCTCATGTGTAAACTACTCATCATAATGGTTCTGACCTCAGTGGTTTGTTGTGTTCTAGGAAATGATGCCAGTGAATGCGTAGTCCCAGCCTCAGCACAGGGGAGCCACCTTGAAGCTCTCAAATATCACTGTTGTGAATACAGAGAGGGAAAACCAACTGTAACGTGCCACCCAAATGTAAGTTTTACTCATATTTTGATGTTAGGATGGATAGCTTGGAAAAAGTTGGAGGGTACGGCCTTTACTATGAGGCATCTATGAAGGATCAGGAATGGATGTAGACAAGGAACTAGGAATGGAAAGTGTTAAAGCTGGAGCCTCTGGAAAACCAGAAATGAGGCTGGGCACTCAGGAAGAAACAAGTGAAGGTGATGCTAATGGTAAGTAGGGGAGGAAAGAGGGTTGCCTTAAATATTTTATTTTATTTTATGTTTTTTGGTACAGAAAGCTCATTACTAGTCCTGTCCAGCAACGTGCCTCTCCTGGCCCTAGAGTTCTTGGAAATAGCCCAGGCCAAAGAGAAGGCCTTTCTCCCCATGGTCAGCCACACGTTCCACATGCGCACAGAGGAGTCTGATGCCTCACAGGAGGGCGATGACCTACCCAAGTCCTCAGCAAACACCAGCCATCCCAAGCAGGATGACAGCCCCAAGTCCTCAGAAGAAACCATCCAGCCCAAGGAGGGTGACATCCCCAAGGCCCCAGAAGAAACCATCCAATCCAAGAAGGAGGACCTCCCCAAGTCCTCAGAAAAAGCCATCCAGCCCAAAGAGAGTAACATCCCCAAGTCCTCAGCAAAACCCATCCAGCCCAAGCTGGGCAATATTCCCAAGGCCTCAGTGAAGCCCAGCCAGCCCAAGGAGGGTGACATCCCCAAGGCCCCAGAAGAAACCATCCAATCCAAGAAGGAGGACCTCCCCAAGTCCTCAGAAGAAGCCATCCAGCCCAAAGAGGGTGACATCCCCAAGTCCTCAGCAAAACCCATCCAGCCCAAGCTGGGCAATATTGCCAAGACCTCAGTGAAGCCCAGCCAGCCCAAGGAGAGTGATATCCCCAAGTCCCCAGAAGAAACCATCCAGCCCAAGGAGGGTGACATCCCCAAGTCCTCAGCAAAGCCCATCCAGCCCAAGCTGGGCAATATTCCCAAGGCCTCAGTGAAGCCCAGCCAGCCCAAGGAGGGTGACATCTCCAAGTCCCCAGAAGAAGCCATCCAGCCCAAGGAGGGTGACCTCCCCAAGTCCCTAGAGGAAGCCATCCAGCCCAAGGAGGGTGACATCCCCAAGTCCCCAGAAGAAGCCATCCAGCCCAAGGAGGGTGACATCCCCAAGTCCCTAGAGGAAGCCATCCAGCCTAAGGAGGGTGACATCCCCAAGTCCCCAGAAGAAACCATCCAGCCCAAGAAGGGTGACATCCCCAAGTCCCCAGAAGAAGCCATCCAGCCCAAGGAGGGTGACATTCCCAAGTCTCCAAAACAAGCCATCCAGCCCAAGGAGGGTGACATTCCCAAGTCCCTAGAGGAAGCCATCCCACCCAAGGAGATTGACATCCCCAAGTCCCCAGAAGAAACCATCCAGCCCAAGGAGGATGACAGCCCCAAGTCCCTAGAAGAAGCCACCCCATCCAAGGAGGGTGACATCCTAAAGCCTGAAGAAGAAACAATGGAGTTCCCGGAGGGGGACAAGGTGAAAGTGATCCTGAGCAAGGAGGACTTTGAGGCATCACTGAAGGAGGCCGGGGAGAGGCTGGTGGCTGTGGACTTCTCGGCCACGTGGTGTGGGCCCTGCAGGACCATCAGACCATTCTTCCATGCCCTGTCTGTGAAGCATGAGGATGTGGTGTTCCTGGAGGTGGACGCTGACAACTGTGAGGAGGTGGTGAGAGAGTGCGCCATCATGTGTGTCCCAACCTTTCAGTTTTATAAAAAAGAAGAAAAGGTGGATGAACTTTGCGGCGCCCTTAAGGAAAAACTTGAAGCAGTCATTGCAGAATTAAAGTAAACATGTATTCTGAAAACATTGCAGACAGTCAGGTGTTTATAGCTTTTGAGTTCTCTTTTATTATTTACACAAAGTGATCAGGTATAACAAAAGTGTATGTCCAAATGGCACTGCTTGTACATGATAATATTAACTCTACCCTTTTCAAAAAACAGTCCAAGCATTAAAGTACATTGCGACTGTGTTTCTGTTAGTGGGAGAGTATAAAATTAGAAATTCCCATGGTGAAGACTGCTAAGTCCCATGGTTTCCTATTTTTCAATCTTGATATGTATTTATTTTTCACTTGTCTTTGAAAATTTCACGCATTTAGTGTTTGCAGCAAGACTGAAAATTTAGATAATTTTTCTATAGAGGTAGATGACTGAAAGGTGAATGGAAACTTCTTTTCTCATGTCACACATCTTTGGGGATTCTGATAAGATATGTTTGGAAATAAGGAATTTGAAAGATTCACATCTTAGCTAACCTCCTTCTTGTGCCGGAAGTGCTACGGAGGCCTTGGGAAATTCAGTGGGTTTTCCAAGATCTGATTTGTTGGTGACGGAAATGAGATCAAGGCCGCTTCCAGATTTCAAGTCCAGGGCTCTACCTACTATAATCTACGCTCACAAAATCTCAGACAAGAGGTCGGAACTTCAGGTTTCTCGGAGGTTGAAGTCCTCTGGATCTTTGCTGCCTTTATGACATCAGTGCCCTGATGGCAGAGTTCCTGGTTCGTCTCCCTGGTAATTGAGTTCATAATACCTAGACCTTCCTCTGACTTTTTTACTTAAATTTGTTCTTATTTTCAATATTGAACAAGCCAGCCTTTAACATGACTCTACCAGCTTAGACATATAGGCCTAGACTTTAATGAATTAACCTAATCACAGTGCTACCAGAGTCTTGTTTGGACAACTTAGTGAGCCCCAGATGTCTATGAGCCCAAAGTCCCAGGTCTGAACCATAGACAGAGGCTTAGTCCAGAGTGGGTTTTTAAAAATGAATAAAACCAGCTTCATTAGGTATAATTGATATACAAAGAACAGCACATATTTAATGGAGGGAGTTGGATGAGTTTGGATGTGTTGCATATGCCCTTGATTGCCATCTCCACCATCAAAGTAATTAACACCTTCATTGCCTCCAGAAGTTTCCTTGTGTCACTGTGCTTTATTGTTATT